CCTTCATCTCATGGCTAAATCTTCCATCCCTCCTTTCAACCTTTGGCCAGAAACCTACGTTTCTGACCCTTGGAGAGGTCGGCCAGTTCAAGAGGCACCCCTGAGAGCCACGTCTGCAGACACGAGGGCCTCGTGACGTGAGCCCTGAGGGCAGGGGGCTGCAACCCCTCGCGCGGGCTCCCCGGCCGTGGAGGACACAAGGACAAACACGAAGGGTCCCCGACCTGCCGACCCCCTCCTCCCGGACACCGCGCGTAGCCTGTAGGCTACCTCCGCGCTCCACCCAGAGACGGGTCGCGCTGCTCCCGCCGCCGCAACCCCGGGCCCTCGTGCCGGCGGTCTCCCCTCTTCCACGGGCGAGATTACTGCATAGCAGAGGTGAAGGGCGCGGAGGCTGTGGGGGAACCCAGCGTGGTATGGCAGGAAAGGTCGAGCAGGGAAACAGGCCCAGCCAGAGGCTCGGGATCCGGGGCTCGCGAGCGTGGTGCTCCTGGGCCGGGCGGTGGGGGAGGGGCCGCGTGTGGCAGGCACATGCGCACGGCAACCTGGACCTGCGGAGGGCGGCGGTGACCACTGGGCCTCACTCCGCTAACCCAGGTCCGCATCAGGCGCGTGCCGGTGAGGCGGCTGTGGCCGCGGCGAGGAGTCAGAGGGAACTGAACTGGCTACTCCCGCGGCAGGTGGGATTTAAGGTCAGCAGCTGAACAAAGAAGCGAGCGCTGGCCAGACTTTTTTCTTTATTAGACATGGCTGCGTTGGTCTCACGGAAATCTCTGCGCTTTTGCAGGCGCCCACAAGACAGGGCAACTACGGGGTAGCGGACATCCGCCAGGCACGCTTCTAGGGCCGCTTCTGCAACTGCGCATGCGCTTGGGCTGCACCCATTCCGTCTAGCCCAAAAGGTTCCTCTACAACCTTCCTCCGGATTGGTCTATAGGGACACGATGGCCTTTTACGCAAGCGTCACCCGTGCTGACCCGGAAGTTTTCTTCCCAGTTAAAAGTGTTGGCCCGCGGCGCGCGGCCTCTTCCTGTCTGTACCAGGGCGGCGCGTGGTCTACGCCGAGTGACAGAGACGCTCAGGCTGTGTTCTCAGGTGAGACCGCCGCGGGGCCGGGGATCCTAGGGGACGTTTTTTTCCTGTCATCACCCTGTCCCAGGATGACCGAGTGGGAGACAGCAGCACCAGCGGTGGCAGAGACCCCAGACATCAAGCTCTTTGGGAAGTGGAGCACCGATGATGTGCAGATCAATGACATTTCCCTGCAGGTGAGGGGAACTTGGTGATTGGCCTTCCTGGCTTCCCTTCATTTCCTGCTCCCTGCTGCCCCAGGATTACATTGCAGTGAAGGAGAAGTATGCCAAGTACCTGCCTCACAGTGCAGGGCGGTATGCCGCCAAACGCTTCCGCAAAGCTCAGTGTCCCATTGTGGAGCGCCTCACTAACTCCATGATGATGCACGGCCGCAACAACGGCAAGAAGCTCATGACTGTGCGCATCGTCAAGCATGCCTTCGAGATCATACACCTGCTCACAGGCGAGGTAGGGCTCTGTGGCCTGGTGAGGGCAGGCTGGGATGTCAGGCTCATATCCCCCTTCTCTCTAGAACCCTCTGCAGGTCCTGGTGAACGCCATCATCAACAGTGGTCCCCGGGAGGACTCCACACGCATTGGGCGCGCCGGGACTGTGAGACGACAGGCTGTGGATGTGTCCCCCCTGCGCCGTGTGAACCAGGTGAGCCTGGGGCTTATGCACGTGGCAGGGTGTCCTTCTAGCCTGACCCCTGCTGTCTTCCTAGGCCATCTGGCTGCTGTGCACAGGCGCTCGTGAGGCTGCCTTCCGGAACATTAAGACCATTGCTGAGTGCCTGGCAGATGAGCTCATCAATGCTGCCAAGGTGGGTGAGGGCACTCCGGTTGGGGGGTCTTATTCAGAATTCAGAGCTGTGTGTCTCCTTGCAGGGCTCCTCGAACTCCTATGCCATTAAGAAGAAGGACGAGCTGGAGCGTGTGGCCAAGTCCAACCGCTGATTTTCCCAGCTGCTGCCCAATAAACCTGTCTGCCCTTTGGGGCAGTCCCAGCCACCTGTGCTGTTGTCTGTCTTCGGTGGGGGGAT